TCTCTCCCTGCTCAGGACCCTGATCAGAGGGTCTGTGGGAATTGGGTCAGGGTGCAGGAAAGAAGATGTTGAGTCAGATATGTCTATGTCAGTGATCTTGCCTATCAGTAAAGGTTGCTCAGCCCCCAAAGCAGCGTGATGGTGAACCTTTGGCTCCTGCCAGCGGTACTCATTATCCTTCCAACAGCCCCATGCTCAATCATACCATCATTCTGATGCTTCATGAGAACTGAGGCTTGGATATCTTCGCCTACTTGCTTGTGTCTCACAGGCAGCGAATGGCAAAGCCTGTAGCCAAGTCACACTGTCTGCCTTCTGCTGGGAGCCTTGGATTGATGGGTGACTCCATGGACATTTGTTGACCTAAAAAGTAGGTGTTTGAGGAACTGAAAGATCTCCAGCAAAGAACGTTTAGAAAGAAAATATTGCCTATCTGCCCACCTAGATGAACCCTACTGAAATGGATTGATTTTAGCGATGAGAAATTTTGTTTACTATACTGCAGGGTTTCCGTTAACCCTCGAAGTTATGGTCAGATAGGGTGACCTAGCCAGAACCTACCCCAAGGACTCCTTCCCTGGCTAGCAGCTACAGGGATGTGGCACCATTATCCCAACCAGCCTGGGGAGAGCCTTAGTAAGAGTTCAGATCATTATTCAGCAGGACATGTCCAGGATCCCAGTGGCTGGAACTTCAGCAGGGCTCAGGGTCTTAGAGTTGTGACCTAAAAGTGTTGTGAGAACAAAATCCTGGAGGAGTTTCAGTCCCTACCTGAACCCACAGCCGTCCAGATCCCTGTCCTGGATGTGTGGGAGGGGGCGCATGCTGGGCTCCAGGCCAACCCTGCAAATACTCCACTTGCCCCGTCTCTGCATTGATTAATCCAGCTTTGAGAGGCTGAGCCTCTCAATGAATCAGGTCCTTGCTCAGCCATAAGAAGAAGGTGATTGGCCAGGTCTGCCAGGGCTTTGTGACCCGCTGGCTTGCTCCCCAGCCCCTCAGAACCCCTCAGCCCCACCTGCACATACTGCCTCCATGCAAGCCCAGAATAACCTGGATGTGTGACTCACAGGGGTAGGGGTAGCAATTTTGCAGATTTTCCAAACAGGTGACTTCAGCCCCCGGGCCTGGGCAGGAAGGGGTAGCCCAGTGACAATGGGCATAGTCCCACTTCAGGAACGGGAAACGTGTTGGCTGGCTCTGTGGAGTTCTCTCTCTTCTGATCCCACAGCATCTGTTCCAGTTGTCTTGGCCGGTAGGATGGCGTCTACAAAGCAGGCTATATGGGTGCTGACCTCACCTTTCTTCTTGCTTTCCAGCTGGGGTATGGCCGTCAATGTGTACTCCACATCTGTGACCAGTGAAAATCTGAGTCGCCATGATATGCTTGCATGGGTCAACGACTCCCTGCACCTCAACTATACCAAGATAGAACAGCTTTGTTCAGGTAGGAGGCTGGGAATATGGGAAGTGGCCCTGAAGACCCCTCAGCCAGCCATCCTTCTCCACAGGGGCAGCCTACTGCCAGTTCATGGACATGCTCTTCCCCGGCTGTGTGCACTTGAGGAAAGTGAAGTTCCAGGCCAAACTAGAGCACGAATACATCCACAACTTCAAGGTGCTGCAAGCAGCTTTCAAGAAGATGGGTGTTGACAAAGTAGGTGCCTGCGCTCTGGGGGGCCCTGAGGACTAAAGTACTCTGCTTATGTGGTCTATTTCAGATCATTCCTGTAGAGAAATTAGTGAAAGGAAAATTCCAAGATAATTTTGAGTTTATTCAGTGGTTTAAGAAATTCTTTGACGCAAACTATGATGGAAAGGATTACAACCCTCTGCTGGCGCGGCAGGGCCAGGACGTAGCGCCACCTCCTAACCCAGGTGATCAGATCTTCAACAAATCCAAGAAACTCATTGGCACAGCAGGTAACGTGCCCGAGCCGGGGGAGGGAGCGTGGGTGGACTTACCTGACTCTTTTCCTCTGGGCAGTTCCACAGAGGACGTCCCCCACAGGCCCAAAAAACATGCAGACCTCTGGCCGGCTGAGCAATGTGGCCCCCCCCTGCATTCTCCGGAAGAATCCTCCATCAGCCCGAAATGGCGGCCATGAGACTGATGCCCAAATTCTTGAACTCAACCAACAGGTGAGTGGGATGGGTAAGGGTAGCTGAGATAGTCTGGCTTGAACATCACTTTGTCCCCAAGCAGCTGGTGGACTTGAAGCTGACAGTGGATGGGCTGGAGAAGGAACGTGACTTCTACTTCAGCAAACTTCGTGACATCGAGCTCATCTGCCAGGAGCATGAAAGTGAAAACAGCCCTGTTATCTCAGGCATCATTGGCATCCTCTATGCCACAGAGGTGAGCACTCCCAGGCCCATTGGGCCCTCCCCCCCACCACTTTCCTCTCTCTCCCACCCTCCAGGAAGGATTCGCACCCCCTGAGGACGATGAGATTGAAGAGCATCAACAAGAAGACCAGGACGAGTACTGAGGGCGGCCGCAGCCCTGGCTGACTGCACAGCTTCCCCGTGCCTCCCTCCCTGCTCCACTCCCACATTATAGTCCTTTCCTAACACGGTCGGCCGGGTGCTTTGTGTCAGTGCTGCAGCACTGGGGAGCCAGGCGAGGGGGGCTTGGGGGCATGGGGCCGGAAAGCAGGCAGAAGCCCGTCCTGGGTGGTGCTGGCCCAGTTGGTGGGACCCCTGTCCACACCCACCCTATTTATTTCCGTTGTCTCTCTGCTGTGTCGCCCAACACTTCCCAGGGTGCTGCTGCCACCCGCCCCAGCCAGCCACCTGCTCCTGACAGCCAGCAGCTGTGTATTTGACAAAGTCATTGGTATATTTTTACTTACTGGATTCTCCTTGCACTTTACCTGTTCTTTTCCAGAGCTGACAGCACGGGCTCCGGCGCAGTGTGCCTGGCTTGGCTTCCCTTCCCCATGGCTGGGGGCTGGGGTAGGACTCACCCATTCTAATTTATTTTGTCTTTTGGCTTCTCAGTAGCTAAGGGGAAGGCTGATGTCAGGAGAGGGAGAGGGGGCTGAGGAGGTAGTGCTGTAGGCCCAGGGGGTCAGGGAAAGGGAGGGGGGCATGTGAGGGATGGAAATGACCTCCTGGCACCAGGCTCACCCACCCAAGGCCCCCTGCCCCAGCACTGAATCCCAGCGCTGCCCTGAGGCCCCCAGCCACTCCCTCCAGCAGCCTGGTTCACCACACAAACTCTGCCTGGACCCCATTGTCTGTCTGCTTCCCACCTGCCCTCCCCACCCCCTGCCCCTCGGGCACCAGCCTGCATATGTGTTCACTTTTATTTAAATAAACTTGTGTGGTAAAAGTACATGCCATGTGTCCCTCAACTGAGCCACAGTCCAGGTCCAGTGCTTTCCACCTCC